ATTTGTAATGGCCAAAGACTGGAGAGCATCCAAATATCTAACAATAGGAGAATGGAAAACCTGATTACAGTGCATTCACACAATGGATTACACACAGCTATGGGCATGAATGAAATATTGCTGCACACACATGGATCACTCCCATCATGTTCAACAAAAGAAGCAGGCACAAAAGAGGGCACACTATCATTCCACTTATAGTTAAAGTTCTAGAGCAGGCACAAACTAATCTAAGGTGATAGAAGTCAGAATGATGATTCCCTTGAGGGTGCATGTCATTAACTGAGGGGCCTTCAGGGGAGATGGAGGTGTTCTTTTTTCTTTTCTTTTTTTTGAGACATAGTCTCGCTCTGTCGCCCAAGCTGAAGTGCAGTGAAGCAATCTTGGCTTACTGCAACCTCCACCTCCCGGGTTCAAGCGATTTTCCTGCCTCAGCCTCTCCAGTAGTTGGGACTACAGGTGTGCACCACCACGCCCAGCTAATTTTTGTATTTTTAGTACAAAAAATATGGAGTTTCACCATGTTGGCCAAGCTGGTCTCAAACTCCTGACCTCAAGTGATCCACCTGCCTCCGTCTCCCAAAGTGCTGGGATTATAGGCGTAAGCCACCGCCCTCAGCCGAGATTTTCTAAATCCTGATCTGGGTGGAGGTTGCAGGGGTCTGTGTGTGCGTGTGTATGTGTGTGTGTGTGTGTGCGCGCGTGTGCGTGTGCGCGCACATGCATGCATGCATGCTTGTGGGCATACATACATATACATAAAATCATCAAGCTATGCACTTAAGATTTATGCACTTTACTGTATGCTAGTTGTACCTCAATAAAAAAGTAGATTTCCACCTGCTATAACTGCACATGAGGACTTCTGGGCTCCTATTCTTGGAAGGCCTTGTGGTGCCAGGACCCTGACATTTGGGAAGAAAAGGCTTGGCCATTGGGCCCCAGTCACCGCCCCTCCTTCCTCAGTCAATAGGCTGATTTGCATGCTCTGTTGTGGTCCAGTGGCCTTCCCAGCCCTGTGCCCCAAAGCACCTGGAGCATATAGCCTTGCAGAACTTCTACTTGCCTGCCTCCCTGCCTCTGGCCATGGCCTGCCGGTGCCTCAGCTTCCTTCTGATGGGGACCTTCCTGTCAGGTGAATCTTTCCTGGGCCTCAGTCACCTGGGTGGGCTCAGGCTGAGTGGGTTTGTGTCTCGCAGTTTCCCAGACAGTCCTGGCCCAGCTGGATGCACTGCTGGTCTTCCCAGGCCAAGTGGCTCAACTCTCCTGCACGCTCAGCCCCCAGCACGTCACCATCAGGGACTACGGTGTGTCCTGGTACCAGCAGCGGGCAGGCAGTGCCCCTCGATATCTCCTCTACTACCGCTCGGAGGAGGATCACCACCGGCCTGCTGACATCCCCGATCGATTCTCGGCAGCCAAGGATGAGGCCCACAATGCCTGTGTCCTCACCATTAGTCCCGTGCAGCCTGAAGACGACGCGGATTACTACTGCTCTGTTGGCTACGGCTTTAGTCCCTAGGGGTGGGGTGTGAGATGGGTGCCTCCCCTCTGCCTCCCATTTCTGCCCCTGACCTTGGGTCCCTTTTAAACTTTCTCTGAGCCTTGCTTCCCCTCTGTAAAATGGGTTAATAATATTCAACATGTCAACAACAGCTATTGTGAGGGTCATAAGATCCTGGCTGAG